TGTAATCCCAGCTACTCTGTAGGCTGAGGCAGGAGAATCACTTGAACCCGGGAGGCACAGGTTACAGTGAGCCGAGATCGCACCCTTGTACTCCAGCCTGGGCAACAAAGAGTGAAACTTCATCTCAAAAAAAAAGAAAAAAAAAGAAAGAGAGAAAGAAATACAAGAAAAAGAAAAAGCAATTTGGAGAAAATTTTAAAAAGCAAATCATTTTAAAAGACAAACTACAAAGTACTGTGTGAGCTAAGCCATTCATAATGTTCTCATGGAGCTAATGGGAAACAAATCTGTTCTTTCAAAATAATTGTAAAATTTCTGTGTAAGAATGAATGGAAAAGGTCATCCAAAAACTACTTGACTACATATACCTATGGATCTCTATCTAAGTGCTGAAAAATGAATTTTTTTATTCATTTGGTTATGTAGCATTTGTTCATTCTAATTTTGTTTTGTTCCCTGTCATATCTCTGGTACCTAGAATAATCCCTACCACAGAGTAGGTCTTCCATTACTCTTATGCTTTTAAATCTCCCCTCACCTCATTGTAAATGACTTTTGATTTCTCTTTTATGCCCTTTTTATACACCTTTCCCTTATATCTCCATTTATTCCTGAAGCTTCATGGGATTCAGCCATTGAGGTCACTTGGGTTTAGATATACCAAAAGTCTGTGATTTCTCTGTTTGCATATATGCACATTTGTTGTTATCCTTACCCTTTTCTATCAGTTCCTTACCATAACATACACTTAATTCTTGGAAATTCACTCATGTCTTACAAAGATGGCAAATTCAAACTTCTGCTGTGTATGACACACCATTAACTGCACAAGGACACTGTGTATTTGCTACGTTAATATTTACTGATGAGTTAATGTAATAATGACCCATCCGCTTCTGCTGCCTGTGAGGTACTTTCTATCTATAGGGATGGAAATTAATGACAGAGGCTCTCTGAGCTGCCTGATGTCAGAGCTGAGAAAGGTGTGAGGGGTATATAAGAGCTGGATTACTAGTTAGCAAATGAGGGGGTAAATATTCCAGTGGATACAAGCTTGGACTCTTTTCTTGAAGCTTTCTTTCTATCAGAAGCATTTGCTGATATTGCTGACATTGAAACATTAAAAGGTAAAGAATTTCCTATTTCTGGGAAAGTTTTATCTTGATTTCAGTGCTGGATTATTCTTTGCAGAAAATTTGAGAAGCAATGGGCATCCTGAAGCTGCAAGTATTTCTCATTGTGCTCTCTGTTGCATTGAACCATCTGAAAGCTACACCCATTGAAAGGTTGGTAACTTTAAAATCCTGTTTCTTTGTAATCTAACTTTTCACATTTGTTCCATGTTACCAGTCATCAGGTGGAAAAGCGGAAATGCAACACTGCCACATGTGCAACGCAGCGCCTGGCAAATTTTTTAGTTCATTCCAGCAACAACTTTGGTGCCATTCTCTCATCTACCAACGTGGGATCCAATACATATGGCAAGAGGAATGCAGTAGAGGTTTTAAAGAGAGAGCCACTGAATTACTTGCCCCTTTAGAGGACAATGTAACTCTATAGTTATTGTTTTATGTTCTAGTGATTTCCTGTATAATTTAACAGTGCCCTTTTCATCTCCAGTGTGAATATATGGTCTGTGTGTCTGATGTTTGTTGCTAGGACATATACCTTCTCAAAAGATTGTTTTATATGTAGTACTAACTAAGGTCCCATAATAAAAAGATAGTATCTTTTAAAATGAAATGTTTTTGCTATAGATTTGTATTTTAAAACATAAGAACGTCATTTTGGGACCTATATCTCAGTGGCACAGGTTTAAGAACGAAGGAGAAAAAGGTAGTTTGAACCTTGGTAAATTGTAAACAGCTAATAATGAAGTTATTCTTGACATGAGAAAATCAGTAATTGGACCAGGCGCGGTGGCTCTTGCCTGTAATCCCAGCACTTTGGGAGGCCGAGGCAGGCAGATCACAAGGTCAGGAGTTCGAGACCAGCCTGACCAACATGGTGAAACCCTGTCTCTACTAAAAATACAAAAATTAGCCGGGGGTGGTGACATGTGCCTGTAATCCCAGCTACTCAGGAGGCTAAGGCAGGAGAATCGCTTAAACCCAGGAGGCGGAGGTTGCAGTGAGCCGAGATTGCACCACTGCACTCCAGCCTGGGTGGCAGAGTGAGACTCGTCTCAAAAAAAAGAAAGAAAATTAGTAATTGTAAGTACCCCTGATAAGCAAATTAGTAATTGTCAATACCCCTGTTAAGCAATTCCTTTTTGCAGTATATTTCTGAAATGACAGAATGCTGTTTTAAAAACAAAGAAATAAAATCCTGCTCCTGACTCGGTCAAAATATTTTTTAAAGTCTATTGTTTGTTGTGCTTGCTGGTACTAAGAGGCTATTTAAAAGTATAAAACTGCTTTGTATCCATGAGGGTTTCATTGTGTGTTAGCAGCAGTGAGCTTCTATTAAATGTATATGTCATTTATTTTGTTTAAGTGGCTTTCAGCAAACCTCAGTCATATTCTTATGCAGGGTATTGCGAAACAACTTGTGTTCTATTAATCGTGTCTTCAATTAAAAGACCACAGACTTCTGGAAACTCTTTGCTGTATAAGAATTATTTCTTTTGTTTAACAAATTAGACATTTCTGGCAGAGGTTATGTATATGATACACTTTTTTTGATAGCAGCTGCAATGTTGGACAGAAGATGAAATGCTTTGCTTTGAGTCAGATTCTTATGAATATCTGCTTTTCCCTGACTTTGAGTTAGGTAGCTTTGGAAGTAGCATTAATTCAGATAAACTGCCATCATGCTGCGTTATGCCATTTCTAAAGACACTCAACTTGTACTTTTAAAAAAATAGAAAAAATAAGCATTTCAATCTAAGTGGAAATTTGACTCATTGACTTACATTTCTAAGTTAAAATTTCCCTTTATGAAGTGTGCCTTAGGTTACCAAATTGTAGAGGCTTTCGTTGGTGGTGGTAAGTGGTAGCGGTAGTGAGTGTATAGAGGCAGGGAAATATATTTATAATAAATTCTATGTCATGAATTACATATTGAAATAAATAGGTGAATATACAAATTTATATTTGTGATGCTCAATTGTTGGTCCTTCTTTCA